GTTTCATAAAAAATCATGGGAAATGGTCTAGGCGCCGTGGCTCACTGGTGAATATTGTCAATTTCATGTGGTTCCCCTCAATTTATGTTTTATTTGGTCAAAAAGATCCTTCCAGGTTCCCAATCTGTAGCATCAACAGATCTGCTTTGTGGAGTCCCCTTTGGCCCTTGTTCTGCCCCGATTTGGGGGCTGGGGGCTGGGGGCTGACGTTTCTCCCTCTCAAAGTTCAGGTTGAATTGCCCTAACGTGCTGATTACTGCACCGAGGATGCCGGTATCTGGCTTGTAATAATTATAGATTTCCTCTGCGATTTGATCCCATTGGTTGCCTCGGCAACGGCGTAATAGCTCAACCGAAGCGCTGTCACGGTGATTTAGAACCAGTGTGTCTCTCCTGCAGCCTCCATTCTGGGTGCCTCCACCCCCTTGCCGTCGTCATGGTAACTGATGAGCAGCATGTGACCGAAAGCTCTCTGCCCCCCCAACCCCATACCCCCTCCCCATCTTGTGATCACCCTCATTACCTCTTCTGGGCCCCCTGTGGACCTGCGTTGACCCAGCATGGGCTACAATGGGGGAGTTGGGTAATCGCTCCCGGTAGGTTCCTCCCCAACCCCCGAGGCGGGGTCAGGTGGAGCGTGGGCGCCAGAGCAGCCCCTCTGCCTTGGGTGTCTTGGAGATGACTTGGCGCCCCCCGGAGCCCCGTCATGGCTGTGGCTGCGTCCACAACACTGCATCAGCAGAGTCCTGGGGAAGCCATTTAGGAATCTGAAGCCCGGGATTTCTGCTTTGTCCCTTCAGGGGTTCCTGAGCCTGTTAAAAAAAAAAAAAAATCTAGGAAGAGGCCCTGGAAGGAAAAAGGGGAGGGAGATAGCCTATTTTACAAGGTCTGAAATGATGTGTCTTATCCTTCTGGCTTAAACCAAGCTGGGCTTAAAACATCTTTTAAAAAAAATCTGTATTCTATTTTTTTCTCTCTGTTTATCGCTCTCCTTCTGCCTCTGTTAATCTTTGTTTCTGTGTAGTTGCATCCTGTTTCTGTCTGAAAACCCTTGTCTTTCTGAATCCATCTTTCAGTCTCTCACATTCTGTCTTTCCCCTCCTCCTTCACCTTCCCTCCGTCCCTCTCCCTTGCGCACTTGCCGGGTACCAGCTGAGTGCATCCTTTTCCCAAACCTGCTCTGCTTCCAAGGGGCCCTTTTCTGTCTCCTCCACCTGTCCCCATGTTTTGGGGACTGCCTGGAAATCCGGGACACCCTCCTGAGGAGGGAGCTGGTGCCCAACGGCACCTCTTAGGATGAACCCAGCCAGCTGCGTTCCTGGCCTCTGCAGAATGGCATACAGAAGGCATTTTAAGCAAGCGAGCTGAGCTCGCCGCAGGACTCCGACTACCAGGCACCGTGAGTGCAAATGTGTATGTGTGTCTCTGTGTAGCAATTTTAGAAAATGCAATTTCATTTGCAGGGCAAGATGTGGGAATCCTGAAAGGTTGGCGCTGAAGATCCTGCAGTTGGTGTGTGCAAGCTGGCAGCCAGGCCGCTGCCGGAGGAAGGGGGTCCTCTGTGCTTTGCATGTCCCTGGGTATTTGGGAAACTTGGCAGCCGGTTGCTCTAAGTGAACCCTGACTCTGGAGTAGGCACTGGGCACCCTGGCGGAGAGGACAGAGCCGGAGACAAGGACTGGCCTCAGGGAGTTTCCAGTTCAAATAGGAACAGACCCGATCACACGCGATACGCTCACCCTCAGACACATTGCTGCTGCCTGCATTTCCTCCGGGCTGCCATCCCCCTTCCCCTACCCTGGCCTCTGTCTGCCACGACTGCCCTTGTCTACCTGCCAAGCTCTAATTATCGTTAAACATCCCGTCACTGCTTCCCGGAAATCTTTAACTTCCACCCAAGAACAGCTAACACTATACGCCCTCCTCTACCTGCAGAAATCACTTGGACCCTCTGACATCACATGTCCAACCGACCTCTTTCTCCACATTTGCCCGTGAGCTGCACTTCATTTTGCAAGGACATAAAGAAGACTATTCACGCAACTACATGCAAAATGACTGGCTGGGATTCCTAAAACGCCAATGTCTTTTAAAAGGCAAAAGGGCTGAGAAATGGTTCCAGGTTAAAAGAGATTAAAGAGCCATGAGCCCAAATGCAATGTTTGATCCTAGGATGAAGCCTGGATCAGGGGAACAGAAAACACTTGTGGGCTGGGCTCAGTGGCTCATACCTGTAATCCCAGTGCTTTGGGAGTCCGAGGGAGGAGGATCACTTGAAGTCAAGAGTTAGAGACTAGCCTCAGGAATATAGGGAGACCCCATCTCTACAAAAAATAAATATAAAAATAAACTAACCAGACATAGTGGTGTGTGCCTGTGATCCCAGCTACTCAGGAGGCTGAGGCAAGAGGATCACCTGAGCCCAAGAGTTCGAGGCTGCAGTGAGCCATGAGCCATGATCATGCCACTGCACTCCAGCCTAGGTGATAGAGCGAGACCCTGTCTCTAAAAAAAAAAAAAAAAAAAAAAACAATTAAAGAAGTTTTAGGGATAAGTGGGAATATCTGAATATAGATTGTATGTTAGATAATAGTATTTATAGTATTTTTATGTCATGAATATGCCAATAATAAATAAATTAAAAAAAGATAATAGTATTTTATTAATGGTACCTTCATGAGAGTGACTTTGTATCTCAGATCATTTGTACTGAGGTTATGTAAGAGAACATTCTTGTTCTTAGAAGATACAGGCTGAAGGATTCAAGGATGAAATATCACAATGTCCACAACTAACTCAAATAATTCAGAAGACAGATAATAGAGTGGGCACGAGTGTGGCAAAATGTTAACAGTTTCGAGGATTACAAGCGGCTGTGGAACTATGTTCATAACTTTTATGTGGGTCTGAAGATTTTCCAGTGCCCAGGCTGGGCACTCTGCTTAGCTTTGCGCGTGGATTATCTCATTTCATCCTCAGAGCAGCTTGGGGATGGGAGAGCTCTATCACACCCATTTTCCAGTGGAGAAAACAGAGGCACAGCTAGTTGTAAGCCCAGGCCACATTATGCCCCCACCCCCTGTTTTGTGAAATTTAGTACTAAAGATACTACATGGCTGTGTGATGTCGGGCAAATCACTTAACCTCTCTGTGATCTGTTTCCTTTTTTCTTTTTTTTGCTACGAGTGGATAATTATAATATCAGAAGGTTGTTCTGATGGGTATTATGATATATAAAGAACTTAGAACAGGGTTTGGCCTAAAGTAAGCGCTGAGCAAGTGTCTGCTGTTGCTGCTGCTAATTGTATTTGTTGCTGCAGTCGTGATCCCAGCACCCTCACCTTGGCCAGTGATGGGGAAACCTGAAGGGTGTTTTTTCTTCTGTACCCAGGGCGTGCTTCATGGGTTTGTGATCTATATGGTCACACAGGGTCCCGTGTTCAGAAGATCCCCCCATGTCACTGACTTGCAATTCGTAACCATTTTCTCACAAGGGGCCTCGAATATTTATTTTATGCACTGGGTCCCACACATCATGTAGCCAGCCCTGTCTGCTCTCCCTTTTTATTGGATCCCGTTGAGAGCCTCTCCTAGACTAAACTACTTGTGCCTACGTCATTGCAGCAGACAGGCCCAGGCAGGCCGTGGCATTTCAGCAGGTCAGATTGTATGTTCCTGTGACCACACTCCAATTCTGATGCAATGCGTCAGCCCGCACAGGCCAGTACAGTAGCCGTTCATCACATCTGGTCATTGAGCATCTGAGACGTGGCTATTCTAAACTGTGATGTGCTGTGAGTGTGAAATTCACACCAGATTTTGAAGACTTAGCACACATCCGAAAAAGAAATGCAAAATATCTTATTAATAACTATATTGATGGCCGGGCACGGTAGCTCGCGTCTGTAATCCCAGCACTTTGGGAGGCCAAGGCGGGTGGATCACTTGAGGTCAGGAGTTTGAGACCAGCCTGACCAACATGGTGAAACTTTGTCTCTACTAAAAATACAAAAATTAGCCAGGAGTGATGGCACACACCTGTCATCCCAGCTACTCGGGAGGCTGAGGCAGGAGAATCGCTTGAACCTGGGAGGCGAAGGTTGCAGTGAGCCGAGATTGTGCCACTGCACTTCAGCCTGGGCAACAAGAGCAAAACTCCATCTCAAAAGTAATAATAATAACTATATTGATTATGTATCAAAATTATTACATTTTAGATACAATGGGTTAAATAAGATACATGAAAAAAATTGGTTTCAGCTGTTTTTGCTTTTTTCATATGGCTACCAGAAAATGTAAAATTACCTATGTGGTTTGCATTGAAAGCTTGTGTTATATTTCTTTTGGGCAGTACTGTCTTAGAGCATACTACCTGTGCCTTCATTGTGACTCCAAACCAAACCAGACCAGCAGGTGACAGTGCAGTGAATTGATTTCTAAGTTACATTAATACACACTGGCCCTGGTGCTGTAGCTTAGACCAGAGTCTCCCAATCAATCCATCAGGCACCTCTTTCTGTTCCTTCTTTTCTGTTCCTTTCTCTCTTAAGATAGTCCAAGACACTGATTTTTATACCCAGTGAGTTTGTCAAGTAGCCTAAAGATATTTTTGAGGCAACGTATTGGGTAAAAAGAAACTGAAGTTGGAATCAGAAGGACTAATTTAAGAATTAAATTAAAATCCCAAATCACCTCTTTTTTTTTTTCTTTTAGAGATGGGGTCTCGCTCTGTCACCCAGGCTGATCTCAATCTCCTGGGCTCAAGCGATCCTCTCACCTTGGCCTCCCAACATGCTGGGATTACACATCAGGTCCCAGGTCACCTCTTCTCCATGAGGTGAGCTTGGGCATGTTATTTCTCTGTGCAAGGAAACAGAACAGCACTAGCTTTAAAGCCTCACAGACCCGAGTTTGAAGACTGGCTCTGCCGTTGACAAGCTGTGTGACACAGGATAAGCCACAACCCTCTCTGAACCTCAGTCTCATCCTCAGTCTCATAGCGCTGATGATGCATACTGTGTAATACTGTTGCAAGAATGGAATAAGATGAAGCAGAACAAATGTCCAACCCAGCAACTGGCACATGGCAGGTGTGCGCTTAATCCCTGCATTCTTAGTGGGATCAGTATTCCCAAGAGAGTGAACATTTATGGGAAAGAAAAGAAATCTTACTCTTTATGAATAAAGTACAGATATAAAATACAATACATAAGCAGATGTACAATTTATCTGTGGAATTAAAATTTCATGGGGTATGTAGCTAATAAAGAATCTTTAGGGGAATGGCAATGAAAAAAAGTTTGAGAAACATTGCATTAATCTGACGGATGGGACTCAGAGGTTGCTTTTCAGTTCAGTTCCTGTAGTTGTCAGAGTATAGGGCTGAAACTCCATGATTGAATTCAACAAGTGTTTTTGAGCACCTACAATAGCCAGACACCGTTCTGGACCCTGGAAATGGAGGGCACCCTCCAGGTACATGCTTCCCAGAGCTGGTCTCTGAGGTCCCCTGAGCCAGCCCCTGCCTCTGGGAAGATGACCCCTAAATGGCAGCCTCAGTCAGGGGGCAGGGTTTTAGAGAACAACAGGAATAGAAGTATTTGCCTCCCAGGAGTAGATAAGACGGTGTATGTGAAACCTTGACACGATTGGCATTCATTCGTAAAATCAGAGCAGATACCTGCACACACAGGCATAAATGAAAGATACTTTGAATTACAGAAAAGTTAAGGTCTTTGCAAGTGCATGTAGGAATGCTGCCAGGCACACAGCGTGACTCCAGCCACCAACAAAGTGTTTCCAAGTCTGGAGCTGTGTGGTCCTTGAAGGAAATATAAATGTTTCACTTGTTATACGCTGTGATTTTTGCGTACTTAGCGGTTTCTGGAGTCCGTGAAAGTGGTTTGTTTTCTCTGAACGGGAAGTGCGTTTCCTCCAATCACACCGACCTGATTTGTTTGTTGCTTGTTGGGCCTCCCCACGGGAACACGAGATCCCACAGAACACAGCAGGACGTGTCCTTGTTTACTGAGGAATCTCTGGGGCTCGGCACAGGTGTGCAGAAAGCATTTATTGAACTGAACAAACAGATTTTACAAGCCGGACCTTCTGTGGCGTTGGCCCGGGTAGCTACTTCAGCATGGGTCCAAGCATCCTTTCTAAGCCAATTCCATTCTTTCACTCCTCCTCCCTTGTAGGATCAGAAATCCAAAGCTAGCTTATCCTTTTGCAGATGTTTCTTTCCATATTATTTCCTACCTCCAGAACAAAGGCTATCTGTGTCTCACATTCGGAGGCTTGGATGTGAAGCCCTGTCTGTTCATTTTTCTCTCCAGTTTTTTCACAGGCTGGGTAACTACCTGCCTGCTAGCAACGATGTGTTCGTTCTCCCTGGATTCCTGATTGAGGTGGGCAGAGAGGACTCTGAGACAGGAGCATGAGGATGAGGCAGATCAGCTTCTTTCTCATGAAATCTGGATGTTGAGGCTGGTAGCAGGACCACCGCATGTGCCAATAGTCTTTAGCAGCTCATCAGGCCATAGAAGAAGTGCCTTTACTAACTTCAAGTCCAGCCTGGGAAACGTAGTGAGACCTTGTCTCTCCCTGTCTAAAAAAAGAAGAAGAAAGAAGGAGGAGGAGGAGGAGAAGGAGAAGGAAAAAAAGAAGTTGTTCACAATTTTTGTTTACTCGTTTACTTATTTTTGAGATGGAGTTTCACTCTTGTCGCCAGGTTGGAGAGCAGTGGCACGACCTCTACTCACTGCAACATTCGGTTCTCAGGTTTAAGCAATTCTCCTGCCTCAGCCTCCCAAGTAGCTGGAACTACAGGCACCTGCCACCACGCCCAGCTGATTTCTGTATTTTTTTGTAGAGTTGGGACTTCACCATTTTAGCCAGGCTGGTCTCGAACTTTTGACCTCAGGTGATCTGCCTGCCTCGGCCTCCCAAAGTGCTAGGATTACAGGCGTGAGCCATCGCGCCCAGCCAAAATGCACAATTTTAAAGAGCTCTTTGGAAACAGAAAATGGCCTGCAACAGGCATCTCTTCCACATCCTATGTACTTTCTTCAATTGACCCTAAGCCAGTTGAGTGCCTCCTGACCCCACAAATAGATTTCATTCTTCCCATTTTACAGATGCAGAAACTAAGGCACTGATGAGTTCAGCAACTTGCCTAGGTAATATATATGGCCCAGCCACACTTTAGACCCAATTTCTGGCTCTTGTTACTTTCCCCACATCATTCTCAGTCTTTCTTAGGAATGGACATTTGCCTGTTTCCAAGAACAGTATTTCTGTCTCCCTATACAAGTCACTGATAATTTTATGATGCCCAAGAGGCAGGTGATAGGAAGTCATGCCTGCAGGGAGAGAGGGCTGGGGCCCATGCGGAGGGGAAAGTCAGAAGAGGCTGTTGCAGCTGAAGTCGGAGGAGAAAAGTGGATGTGAGATAAAGCCTCTGTCCCTGTGCCACTGCCCCTGAATGGGGCCCTGTTAACCCCATCTGCACAGGCCCACGGCTCCGGCTTTATGGGTTGCTATGGCAACCCCTGGCCTTGACAACTGAAGTGCACTTGGCTGAGTGTGTCTTTGTGTCCCTTTGAGTCTGCAGAGAAGCCAGCAGCTGGGGCTGCAGACGGGAAAGGAATGTCCTCAGCGTCTGCCAGCACTTTTGTCTTGGTCCCAACGGCTGATAGGAAAATGAGAGGCAGGGTCTTTTCTAGAGAGATCTGGGGGGTCCATTTCTAGCCGATGATGCATGCAAAGAGTTCGTGTTCACAGGACCTGGGAAGCAGCGGAGTAGAAAGGTGAGTCAGACGCCATCTTCATAGGCTGCTTGGGGCCTAAGTCTGCATTTCTGGTTTCTTTCAGGGTGGCAGCACGCAAAGGGTGTCCCTGTCCCTCAAGGGGTCATGGCCTCCATGTTGCTCGCCCAGCGCCTGGCCTGCAGCTTCCAGCACAGCTACCGCCTGCTGGTGCCTGGTAAGCCCCGGGGGTCTTGATAAGAACTGGTACAGGGATTTCTCATTGTCTTTGTTTACTGCAGGATCCAGACACATTAGTCAAGCTGCAGCCAAAGTCGACGTTGAATTTGATTATGATGGGCCTCTGATGAAGACGGAAGTCCCAGGGCCTAGATCTCAGGTGAGTTGAGCACACCTGAGTGGGGTATTTTGTGCTATAATGCTTTTGTTGTTCTTGCCTGCAGGAGTTAATGAAACAGCTGAATATAATTCAGGTAAGTGAGGAGGAGGTAACTTTCCTTCTGTTGTGAGCCTGAGTTGGTCTTTTCTTTCTCCAAGAATGCAGAGGCTGTGCATTTTTTCTGCAATTACGAAGAGAGCCGAGGCAATTACCTGGTTGATGTGGACGGCAACCGAATGCTGGATCTTTATTCCCAGATCTCCTCTGTCCCCATAGGTAAGAGCTGGGAAATCATTCCTTGGATATAATGAGGTCTCTAACAATACTCTCCTGCCCTCAGGTTACAGCCACCCCGCCCTGCTGAAACTCATCCAACAGCCTCAAAATGCGGTAGGTCTTGGGGTTACACAGAAGAAAGACAAGAAGTCACCATTTGTCTCTTGCCCTTTTGCAGAGCATGTTTGTCAACAGACCCGCCCTCGGAATCCTGCCTCCGGAGAACTTTGTGGAGAAGCTCCGGCAGTCCTTGCTCTCGGTGAGTTCTGGAGAAGCAATCCCATTGTCTTCGCCTGGGCTCACGGCTATTTCCCTCCCCACAGGTGGCTCCCAAAGGGATGTCCCAGCTCATCACCATGGCCTGCGGCTCCTGCTCCAATGAAAACGCCTTAAAGACCATCTTCATGTGGTACCGGGTGAGGTTTGGGGCACACACACACACACACACCTCTGAGATTTTGTTCTGTTCTATTGTTTCAGAGCAAGGAAAGAGGGCAGAGGGGCTTCTCCCAGGAGGAGCTGGAGACGTGCATGATTAACCAGGTGAGTGCAGCTGGGCTTGCACCACGTACATCTATGACTAATGACTGATATTTCTTGGTTTTAGGCCCCTGGCTGCCCCGACTACAGCATCCTCTCCTTCATGGGCGCGTTCCATGGGAGGACCATGGGTAAGGAGGGACCATTGCGCTCCCAAGGTGGCAAGCGTCTGCTTTTCTGTTTTGCTGAACTCAGGTTGCTTAGCGACCACGCACTCTAAAGCCATTCACAAGATCGACATCCCTTCCTTTGACTGGCCCATCGCACCGTTCCCACGGCTGAAATACCCTCTGGAAGAGTTTGTGAAAGAGAACCAACAGGAGGAGGCCCGCTGTCTGGAAGAGGTAATGCTCATACCCTGCGGATCCTCCCCAACCATCGGTGGTCACTTTCCCCTTTGGGATCCAGGTGGAGGATCTGATTGTGAAATATCGGAAAAAGAAGAAGACGGTGGCCGGGATCATCGTGGAGCCCATCCAGTCCGAGGGTGGAGACAACCACGCATCCGATGACTTCTTTCGGAAGCTGAGAGACATCGCCAGGAAGGTCAGTGGACAGGGCCGAGGTTGGATGGAGCCTTATTTCTCCCTCCTCTCTCTTCTCCGGCCAGCATGGCTGCGCCTTCTTGGTGGACGAGGTCCAGACCGGAGGAGGCTGCACGGGCAAGTTCTGGGCCCATGAGCACTGGGGCCTGGATGACCCAGCAGACGTGATGACCTTCAGCAAGAAGATGATGACTGGGGGCTTCTTCCACAAGGAGGAGTTCAGGCCTAATGCTGTGAGTTGGAGCCAACCTTCTCTCTACATCCATGAAGCCTTCCAACACCCGTTCCTCATTCCAGCCCTACCGGATCTTCAACACCTGGCTGGGGGACCCGTCCAAGAACCTGTTGCTGGCTGAGGTCATCAACATCATCAAGCGGGAGGACCTGCTAAATAATGCAGCCCATGCCGGGAAGGCCCTGCTCACAGGACTGCTGGACCTCCAGGTAACACCCCCTCCCCTGCCCCGCCCCCACCATTTGACGCCAGCCTTGTCTCCTCCCACTACAGGCCCGGTACCCCCAGTTCATCAGCAGGGTGAGAGGACGAGGCACCTTTTGCTCCTTCGATACTCCCGATGATTCCATACGGAATAAGCTCATTTTAATTGCCAGAAACAAAGGTAAGGGGTCAGGAGTGGCTGCTGAGTTTCATCACGCTCCTCACCTACCTCCTGCCTCTTTCAGGTGTGGTGTTGGGTGGCTGTGGTGACAAATCCATTCGTTTCCGTCCCACGCTGGTCTTCAGGGATCACCACGCTCACCTGTTCCTCAATATTTTCAGTGACATCTTAGCAGACTTCAAGTAAAGAAGCCATTTCCACTACAGTGAGAAAGCCCGGATCCCAACAGTTGTCAAATTGATTAGTTTGCCTAATTCATGTTTTCACTTAAAAGTATCAGAGGTGAATGCACAGTGAAGGGTGATTTGTGGGGAGGGAGCATTTTTGGTGGTCTTGGGGGAGGGGAGGGGAGGGAAGGGCTGGTGTTGATTTTCCTCCCTGCAGAGCCAATGGTGCACATTGGTTTAAGCCCAGAGATCCTGCTTGAGCCCTGGACTCATCTTGGGAAGGGCCATGGGAGGTCCTGGCTAGAGTTCTGCCCAACCTTGACCAACCCCAGCAATTTTTCCAAAAGCCAGTCAAGGGCATTACATTTGTTCCTGGGACTGGCAGCTGGGCCTCCTGGGTGCCAGTCCATCTCAAGTGCCATATTCTGTGATCACGGATGTTGGCTCCCCCTCGCCCTATGCAAGCAAACACACTCTCACCTCCTCTCCCAGCCTCCCGGAGCTCTGAGCACGCCCCACGCATGGTGCAGGAGGGACTGGACAGATCTGAGGAAGGCCGTAAAATGGGGACAGGAGGATTCAGCTCAGGAGTAAGGGAAGAGGTCCTCTGGCCCCCTGAAGATGAGAATCACCCCTCTCAGTGCACCTGGGGATCCCCCTAAACTGTGAATTCTGCCCTGGACAGGGCTTTGCCCTTGGAGGATCCCCAGGTGGCCTTACCCGTGATTCTTACTCGGCATCCTCCATTCCCCAAACTCCCTCCTCCCTGTTAAATGTCAACCTAGACCTGGACCTGGGTGGGAGGAAACTGTAGCCTGAGTGTCCACAGGGACACACGTGAGCCACAGGGCTAGAAGCACAGGCCCGTCACCCCAGGAGGAAAAGCCCAGGGTCTGGGGCAGCAGAGCCATCGCATCATGTTTCCCAGGGCAACTTGAGGTCTGACTTTTGGCTCCCTCGCCCTAAGAGGCTCTTCCTCTCTTTTGCTCATCCACCTTCACACCACTTGTGAGCTGACCCCCAGGAACAGCTTGGCTGTTCCACCAGAGCAGAGGGAATCATTGCTGGACTGGATTTCTTCTGGAGGGAAGCACCATGAATTAAAGGTGCCAGAGCTCCATGCATGGAAAAGTGGCCTGTTGGTTCAACGTGGTTTCCTTGTACTTGATCCTCCTGAAATGAGAGATTTTCCTGAGATGACTGAGTATGGAGATTACCAGGCAGATGATACCGAAATGCTTAAAGGGGCTGTGGCTGAGGCTGTAGCATCTCTGCTGGAGGTGAGACACTCTGGGAACTGATTTGACCTCGAATGCTCCTAAAAGAGAACTTGATAGCCTGACAGCAGAGAAGTATTATTTGGTGGGGAGTCTGAGAAAGCCTGGCTTGTATTATCTGTCCAAAAGGAAGCCTCTTCATCTCCCGGTGCCTTGGTTGACTATTTTGGAAATAGGCATATCAAGGTTCCTGATTCAGCACTTTGCTCTTTTAATAACAAATCGTCCAAAGATCTCAAAGTAAGGGTTTTTTTTTTTAGCTTCCACTCTTCCGCAGACTTGGTCATCGACCTATTTTTGTTGAAGAATGAAAGGCAATGACAAGTTTAACATATACAAATTCGTGAATTCTTGTTCATTTTGCATTCCTGCAGTCAGTGCTAATCCGTCGTTCTTAATCAGGAGTTCTGCCAGGTTTAAGGTCACCTGCACTCCCAGCCAAGTGGTGATGTATGCCTCCCACTCTCTGCAAGGTTTTCCTCATTTTTATATTCATTTATTCATCATTCATTCATTCACCTAACTTTCATTAAATAGCTGCACCATCCCAGGCCCTGTGCGGAGCATCGGGAATACAAAGATGAGATAAAACATTGTCCCTGCCCCCGGGGGCTCACATGCCACTGGAAACAACAGACTCTTAAACTAACAATTCAAGCAGGCGCCAAGTGCTATGACAGAGGTGTGAATAAAAGCATCAGGAAATCGGATGGAGAACCACCATTCACCCAAGGGTCAGAGGAGGTTTCAAAGAAAAGGTGTCATTGGAGCAGTGTTTTGCAGAATGAGCCAGAGTTCACCAAGCAGGCAAGGCAAGGAAGGGTGTTGCAGAGAGGGAACAGCATATGCAAAGGCGTATCAGTTCATGGCATCACATCTTTCACTGGGGAAGCCAGTTTCCACAGGCAGCATCCCAAGGTTCAATAAGGCCTTATTTAACAAGCAAGCAAAATGCAAACCAAACCATTATTCATTTATTGGCTTAAGTATGCTTTCTCCTGAAAACTTTAGCATTGGGTGCAAATATTCAGTATGGTTCTCGGAGTCCAAAGGGTTTTAAGCCAGGGCACAACCAGAAAAGTGGCTCTCTTTGGTAGGGAGAGGGGCTCCAATATTTCGTTCTCTCCCCATGGGGCACTGACAGAGAAATGAAATAGTTTTATCTGGAAAATTCCAGAGCTATTATTTACTCCTTACCAAGGGAAGTTACTTCTTGTAAAAACTTTTAAGCCATTTATCAACAAGTTCTTGTTGACTCAGGGCATAATGAGTTCCTGAGACATGCTCTTTTGGGGGCTGGGGCTTTAGCTAGAAGAATTTCAAGGAAAAGAATTCTCAGCAGAGCTCAAGATTGTAGAAACTCAGCAGAAGCTGGTAAAAACATGGGGAGCCCGGAGGACAGGCTGCTGTCCAGGGCAGAGGCCATGAAGAAGTGCTTCCGTGGCCGACAGTCTGGAAATGAATCCATCATACATTAGTGCCATAGAGTTTAGTAACCGTCCAGCAAGTGTCATCACTTTTACAGAAAACAAGGTCCAGTAATAGCAAGTCTTAGTACATCCTCACTTTTATTATAAATGGGTGTTTTTTCATAATTTTTACTGACGCTCAGTAACCATGCAAAATTGTGTATAGCATTAATGTATCTACATACCTACACCTATCTATATATAAGCTCATGGTAGAAAACCATAGCTAAGTAGCATCGCAGACTTAAGCGTACAAAGTGATCTTGTTCACAAGTAATCTGTTGACAGTGCCAATAAATGATAAAAAAAAAATTAACATGTCACAATGTAACGGATGACCATATGCACAATTCCATGAATTAAATCTGTTTCCTGTGTTAGTCAGTATTCTTAAATAAAATTTATAATTGAAACATGAGTGAATGTGGACTTTTTTGGTGGAAAT